AACCAGAGTTAGAGAAGTAGGAGGCTTTAGTGGTAACAATCCTCCATTATTCAGTTTAATATTCTACTTACATGTAGCACATTTACTACCTACAAGTTTCCGGGCTGAGTGCAGCACTGTTTATGATAAGGATGGGATTTAGATCTTGATTACGCTCCAGCAGATTTATTAAGTGGATTTATTCTCTAAGGGTGCCTAAGCGTCATTAGACAGGTTCAGATAAAGCAGAGATCTCCTCCCTTAGAAGAGATTAGGGACAGCTTAATGAAGTAGGAGACCTTTCACCTGGGCCTTGAAAGATGCCTAGGACCTGGATCAGGGGAAATCGTGGACAATCAAATTATTCTTCCCGCTTTAGCACAGAGACAAAAAAATCACAAGCAACCACTAGGAAAGGTCTATGACATTCTTGCCTCTGCCTCTAGCATTAACAATTTGCATGCCAGCTGCTGGAATCTGAACGGGGAGGACTGTTCTCGTGTCAAGGGCTCAGTCTCAGACCCTCCTTGGGCAGGGGTGGAACTGGCTTCGCTTTCTCTTTGGGGCGCCCAGAGCGACTGCATTAGAGCCGGCCTGCTCGGCCGAAGCGGCGGTGGGCGCTGACTTGGCGAAGGGCGCAGCTGGGGCGCTTCGTTCCGGAGCAGAGCGCCGTGATCCCGTCGGGGCTGGGGTGGCAGCGCAGCTCTCCGCCTGTCCAGAGCGGGGCCGCACGCCGGGGCACCTTTCAGAACAAGCTCCAGATGTGGCCCCAGGTTGGGGGCCGGGTGGCAGCTGTACTACCCTGGCGGGCGAGGGGTCCAGAGCTCGTTTTCCCTATTCCGATCTGTAGGTTTAACGCCAGCACAGGGTGGCGCACCCTACCTCCTTCCACCTTCACGCACCAGCGCGGGAGGGGACGCGTGTGCACGCTCCTCCCCTAGGAGGGAGGGCGGCCCGAGAGCCTGCAGACTGCGCCTGCGCAGCCTCGCTCACACACCTCCCCGCCCCCCCGCACCTCCTTCCCCTTTCGCCCCGCCCCGTTCCCACTTCTGCTGCCGCTAGGGGTAGCGGCGGCGGCGGCGGCTGCGGCTCGGGAGCGCGGCTGCTTTGAGGGCTCGGGAACCTTACAGAGTGGGGACGTGGGGAGGCTAGAGGGTGAGAAAGCTGGCGGGAGAGTAGGGCGGCGCTGGAGGAGGGCGGTGCGTGGCTGACTCATCCTCTGGAAGATCAGACTGACAGAGACACACACTAGCCCGCCCCGCCCGCCCGCGCCGCTCCTCCTCAGCCGGGAGGCGCCCGCCCGCACCGACCGCCCGCCCTCTCCGGGCGCTGTCCGGGCCCGGCCGTCTCAGAGAAAGTTTTTCCCATCGGAGGGGCGGGAGCCGCCGCGGGCCTTTTGGAAAGGAAGTGGGGACGGAACAGGAGGCGAGAGCCGCGCGGGCCCGCGGAGTGCATGGTGCCCGGCGCCTCGGCTGCCTGGCAGGAGGACCTCGGGGCGGGGTCGAGCTGAGCCCAGCTCCTTCTCGCCTCAGCCGCGCCAGAAACCGCCTTGCCGGACGGCCGCGGGGGTCCCAGCTCCTCAGCTCGCCATGTCCCGGCTGCTGCCGCTGCTGAGGAGCCGGACCGCGCGCAGCCTGAGGCCGGGCCCGGCCGCCGCCGCCGCGCCCCGCCCGCCGTCCTGGTGCTGCTGCGGGCGGGGGCTGCTGGCGCTCGCGCCCCCCGGCGGCTTGCCGGGCGGCCCCAGGCGGCTGGGCACGCACCCCAAGAAGGAGCCCATGGAGGCGCTGAACACGGCGCAGGGCGCGCGCGACTTCATCTACAGCCTGCACTCCACGGAGAGGAGCTGCCTGCTCAAAGAGCTGCACCGCTTCGAGTCTATTGCCATTGCCCAAGGTAAGGGGGGCAGGTGGGGGGCGAGCCCGGGGTTCTTGCCCCACATCCTTTTTCTCCCCTTTAGAAAAATTGGAAGCTCCACCACCCACCCCAGGACAGCTGAGATATGGTAATGGTTCTATAATTGTTAAATATATGTTCAAATATATTTTTCTGTTTTTGATGTTTTTCAGTATTCATCCACAATGCGATACCTTTCATAGGGTTTGGCTTTTTGGATAATGCAATTATGATTGTTGCTGTAAGTTCTTTCTCTCACTGCTTCTATTTTGAATTTTTAAGATTAATTTTTTATCATATTTCAGGGAACCCATATTGAAATGTCTATTGGAATTATTTTGGGAATTTCAACTATGGCAGGTATTTAACAGTAGTAAATGTTATTATTTCATATGTAACAATTATTTATTTTTCAAATTTTTAGCTGCTGCTTTGGGAAATCTTGTGTCAGATCTAGCTGGACTTGGGTAGGTTCATTCACTTATTCATTTGTATATTCCCTATATATCATATTGTCTTGTTTCTTCAAAGACTTGCAGGCTACGTTGAAGCATTGGCTTCCAGGTTAGGCCTGTCAATTCCTGATCTCACACCAAAGCAAGTTGACATGTGGCAAACACGTCTTAGTACACATTTGGTAAGTAATTTACATGGTTTATGATAATGAGTAACTTTAAAAATGTTCTCTTTTGTTTCCTTAGGGCAAAGCTGTTGGGGTGACTATTGGCTGCATTCTAGGAATGTTTCCTTTAATTTTCTTTGGAGGAGGTGAAGAAGATGAAAAACTGGAAACGAAAAGTTAATCCTCTTAGAATACCTATAAAAAGATGTAAACTAATGTACCTCAGTAATTAAATATGCTGTCACAACATTTAGGAATTAAGACAGTAACAGTATAGATATGGGATCAAATAATTTAGCATGTATTATGGAAAACACTAACTTATTGTGGCTTGATCTTCTTAGGACATCTTTTTTAAAAAGCTGTTTAGTATCATTTTGTGTATATTGTTGAAATGCTTTTTCATCAATAGCAGTCAACATTTTATCCTTTCTTTTTATATTCATAATGTTATTTAAGTGTCATTGATGTACTGTATTGACTTGGGGTTTGCTTATTTGTTACTTAACATGTGTACATGCATGAAAGCATTTTTCGTTGTTCCCTGATAGTTACATTTCAACCTTGGGATTTTTCCAAATTACTTAAGATGTTTAATGTCAGTTAAAGATTTTTTTACCCTCTTTTTGGGAACATCAATTTTGTACTGTTATGCAGTAAACATTTATAATAATATAATTTCAGTCATTTCTTAACTGTCACATCTATTGAAAATGGATATAGATACAGGTTTTAAGTATTTTAAGTATATATTACTTATTTTAATTTTCTGACTTTACTATTTTAAGGGCCAGAGGGTTAATCACAAAGAGCAATTATGTGGTCTCCCTGCTACATGAAACCGTGTATACTAACAAGCGTACAATTTTTAGTTGATTTTTTTTAACCTTTTAGTTTCCCAGTTTTGAATAATTACATGGTGGATTCTGACTTTTGAGGGGAAGCAAATGATTATTTTAGAGTCTTTGAAATGGGGATTGTGGAATTAGATTGAACTAAGGGATTTAACATGATGCTTGGAAATTAAGAGACTAAAGCTTTTTTTAAAAAAAGGTGGAAAATAGGAACTGTCAAGAAGGTTTATGGTATAAATGATGAAGTTGAAGTGATGTTTGAAAGATTAATGAGATACAATTTATATTATTTGGTAAGGTTTTTTTTTTTCCCTCCAAAGATGTCATCTTCTCATCTGAATGGAATAAGTCTGAATACCCCATATTCATACTCCTAATCTCATTATATCTTATTTAGTGAATTTTATTTATGAATAATTTCTGTTGAAGTGAAAACTAGATATTTAATATTTTGCTTTTTTGCTACATAGTCTACTCAAAAATTACATGAGGAGAAATCCTTTTTCCCTTTGTTTTTCTTTTTTCTTCTTTTGTGGTATTTAAAGCATATTTTAGGTTGAAGTTACTTATTTCTAGTCTTGTACTTCTGGCTTAAGTATAACCATGTAAGAATTATAAATTTTAGTTTTCTGAACCCTTAAACTTTTTTAGCATGTGGTCTGTTACACATGCTAAAAAATTAGTCTTACTTGTAACAGCGTAATTAAACACATCATGGAGGAGAGAAACTTAAAATTAAAATAGTATTTTGGCTTTTGAAGTTATTTGTGTTGCTAAATAGATGCAGAGGTTTTACAGCAGTTTATTTTAAGGTTTTATTTATACATAATTACTTTGAACTCTTCAGAGTAGATATTTTTTCACAAGGCAGTTTGTCATAAATTCTCTCATGCGCTTCAGAATGCATAAGTGCCATCCTTTAATCATAGACTTTGAGGAGAGAAAGCATAAAAATATAGCATATAATCTAAAAATAAATATATAACATGCACAAATAATGTGACATTCTTACTGAATCAAATCATGATTCTAGAACTTGAGATCTTAAATAGAATTTCGGTTTGTATCTTCCATATAATAACCACACACAGATAACCACACAAAAAATCCTTTGTAAAATTTCTGATTGATAGGATTAGAGTGCTTAAATTTTTGGGGGGGGAAGGGTGGGGTAAAGTGTAAGTGCTTTCTTTTGTCCCTAACTTGTGTATTGATGGCAGTCCACTCTGTTTTCTAAAAATGTATTTTACTGTGGTGCTTAACTTCTTATTAATTAAATCCCGTATCAGAAACCTTGCCTGTGACTTTAGAAAGGGCTTTTGATTATTGTTTTTTCTTCTTGCTCTTGAAAGTAATCTGGTCCCAGGGAATTACTGGTTTAACTGAACATCTCCAGAATTATTTAAGGTGTCAAAATATATAACCTTCACATTGAAAGATAATTTTAATTTATGGGCATAATAAAAATTTGAATCATTCAGGTAATTTTCAAAAAATGGAGACCATTTGTCTTTAACTGAAGGTATATGTTTAAGATCATAGTCTACCCTAGTATGGTGCTTTGCCACAAAGTGATTTCTGAAGAATGGTTCTTTTTAAGATAATGACTTCATATGATCATTGTTTCATGTTACTTGCCACAAATAACTTTAATTTAGGTTGAAACTGGAACTGTTTGTTTCTCATATTAGCTACTTCTCTATTAGGAGCACAAGAACCATAGTTAAATGCAACATGAGCTACTTTAGTCCTGTTTGTTTAAATTTGTGTTGTCCATGTATTATGATTTATTAACTTGTTGATGCATGTAAATTGGGTGCATTTTGTTGCCATGTATGTTAAATGGTGACCAATGTTTTTACAAAGGAATTGAACAAAAAAAGTATCTTTTAAGAAATTTGGAATGTGGTTTTGATTTTGAAATTTGATTTCTTACTAATCTCAGAGGGCCTTGGTATATTCTGTTACTAAAGCAAACAGGATTAATGAATACGGATTTGTTACAAGGTGGCAGCAATGTCACTGAGATAGTGAATGGAACAATTTACCACCTCCCTGGAATCTGCACCTGAGATACAACATCAGCGTATGAGTGAAGAGTGAGCCCATAGAAAAGCTTTAGATAGACTCACATAAGTCACACTGATGGGTATTTACAGCAGATATATCCAAGCTGTTTATGTAATAGTCTCATTTACTTTATTCTTTTTCTCTAGAACATAAATTTTGAAGGTAATGGAAGTTTATCTTTTATACCAAAAGTTTGTATGAGCCATTTTGAAGTAAATCTTTCTAATTTTAGAATTATATTTTCTCGCCATCTTAAGACAGTATATTAAATATAATATAACCTTTTTCTTAGTGGCTAAGCATTATCTTTATGTATATTATTATTGTGTGGTAATGCAGTACCTTGAGAATCTAGTTTTTATAGTTTTCATTTTTTTTTCTGATCTTGCTTCTGGCAACTTTTATCTCTCTAATCTGCTTTTTTTCTCAGTTGTCTGGACTTAGAAACTGGTTAGCCTATCTTACCATAAATTATTTGGGAAATACTAAAAAATTGGCTTTGGATCCTGACTGAGATGATGATGATGATAGTAGTAGTAGTAATAATAATAGTTCCCTTTTATTAAACACTTATTTGGTCCTTTATGCACTAGTAATTTACACACATTATTGCATTTAATCACCTTAATGACAACATTAAGTTGGGGCTATTATCATTATCATCTCTATTTTCTCATAGCTAAATTGAGGCATGAAGAGGTTAGTTTGCCACTACGAATAAGTGGACTGGAATCCTATTTTGTCCAAGTATGAAGCCTGTCTTCTTAACTGCTAGGCAGTAGGGACATCAGTTGCATGGGCTTTGCAATGTCTGCTCTCTGCCTAGGTTCCTTTTTACCTCCAGATTCATGGAGTCATTTTCTTATCTATAATTTAAGAATATTGTGCTTACAATCCAAGATTCATTTAAGAAATCTTGTGTTCTTTATTACATACTATGTGCTAGGATGTTCAAGGCACTGAGTGAACAACCAGAACATCTGTACCCTCATGAAGCTTATTCTTTTGGGGTGGGTAGTAATAGGGGAAGAGAACACAGAAAAGCAAATATACTTTTTTTTGAGATGGAGTCTTGATGTCACCCAGGCTGGAGTGCAGTGGCGTGATCTTGGCTTATTGCAACCTCTGCTTCCTGGGTTCAAGTGATTCTCCTGCCTCAGCCTCCTGAGTAGCTGGGATTACAGTCACGTGCCACCGAGCCTAATTTTTTTGTATTTTTAGTAGAAACGGGGTTTCACCATGTTGGCCAGGCTGGCCTCAGACTCCTGACCTCCTGAGTAGCTGGGATTACAGGCACGTGCCACCGAGCCTAATTTTTTTGTATTTTTAGTAGAAACGGGGTTTCACCATGTTGGCCAGGCTGGCCTCAGACTCCTGACCTCAGGTGGTCCACCTGTCTCGGCCTCCCAAAGTGCTGGGATTACAGGCGTGAGCCCCTGCGCCCACCTGCAAATATACACTTAAATATTGTTTATGTCAGATGGTGGTAAGTTCTATAGAGATAAATGAAACAAGATAAAGAGGATAGAAAGTACCAGTGGTCATAAGTGAAGATGGTCAGTGAAGACCTGAAGGAAGCGAAGGTACAAACAGTACAGATATTCTGTGAAGAGAAAGTATCATGCTAGGTACTAGAAAGTTGGTGTTAAGAAAATCTCAGATATGTGAAATATGTTTCACTTTGGAATTCATTGTAAAATGTTTTCTTTTTGTTTCATATTACTAATAACTGCATTAAGCCTAAAGAGTAACAGTTAAATATTAAGATTAATACTTACTTCTTGCATGTTTACTGACAGCAGTAGGTGAAAATGGCACAGAAGTGTGGGGAAGCAACCCTAGAATTCAAAAAAGTCTGTAGATATTCCCATCAGCAAATCATTTACAGTTGACTCTTGAACAATGGAGGGATTAGGGACACCAACCCCCTGTGCTGCTGAAAATCTGAATACAACTTTTTACTCTCTCCAAACTTTACTTATAGCCTCCTATTGGCTGGAAGCCTTTCTGATAAATAAGCAGTAGATTAACACGTATTTTGTATGTTATATGTATCATATATTGTATTAAAATAAAGGTAGAAGAAAGAAAATGTTATTAAAATCATCAGGAAGAGAAAATACATTTACTATTCATTAAGTGGATCATGATAAAAGTCTTCATCCTCCTTGTCTTCATGTTGAGTAGGCTGAGGTGGAGGAGGAAGAGGAAGGATTGGTCTTGCTCTTAGTGGTAGCAGAGGTGCAAGGGGAAGCAGGAAAGGCAGGCACACTACGTGTAATTATGAAAATGCATTGTAACTTCTGTCTGATGTTTTGCTTTTTTTCATTTCTCAAAATATTTCTATATATGGTATTAATCCTTCTTCCACCATTTGCTTTAGTTTTAGTGCCTGTGTGATAGAAGGGTTCATGTTGTAAAATCAGTCTTGAATAATCAGAACACTTCTACCAGATTGTCTAATGTTGATTTGTTTTCTGGCACTGCTTCTAAATGTCTTCCTCCTCATTCTGTGGCACTGATTCAGAGGCACTCATCTCCAAAAGCTAAGCTTTTGAATTGCTTAGCTTTTGATTCACTCCAGGATTCAGATCTTGAAACTTTCTACCCTCCACCATTTATTTATTTATTTAATTTGACATATCTACAACCTCTTTCATGATTTTCTTGATTGGCTCTGTTGTAAATTCTGCGAAGTCACACACAACATCTGGTTGTTTTCCTCAGCAGGAATTTATTGTTTTGGGCTTGATGGCTTTCATGTCTTCTGTAGCAACAATGGCATCATCAGTGGTGGAATCCTTCCAGACTTTGATGATGTTCTCTTTGTTAGAGTTCTCTTGCATGGCACTGATGGTTCTTTGCATAGAGTACTGTGTGTAATGAGCCTATAGGTCCTTATGACTCCCTGATCTAGAAACTAAATTAGAGACATTGTGTTTGGGGGCAAATAGATCACTTCGATGCCTTTAGTATTGAACTCATGGAGTTCTGGGTGGGTGGCCAGGGGCATTGTCCAGTATCAAAACAACTTTAAAAGGCAGTCCTTTACTGGCAAGGTACTTCCTGACTTCAAAGACAAAACAGCAATGGAGCCAATCCAGAAAAAGGGTTCTTGTCGTCCAGGCCTTCTTGTTATACTGCCAGAAGACTGGCAGCTGGTGTTTATCTTTTCCCTTCAAGACTTGGGAGTTAACAGCTTTATAGATAAGTGCAGTCTTGATCATAAACCCAACAGCATTTGCAAAAACCCATAGCATTAGCCTGTCCCTTTCTGCCTTAAACCCTGGTGCTCACTTCTCTTCTTTACTAATAAATGTTCTTTGTGGCATATTATTATTTTTCCATAATAGGGCACTTCTGTCTGCCTTAAGAACCTGTTTTGGTAGATATGCTTTCTCCTCAATGATTTTCTTAATGGCATCTGGGAACTCATTTGCTGCCTCTTGGTCATCAGGAGCTGCCTCTTCTGTTATCTTAACATTTTTAAAGCCAAACTTCTTTCTAATATTATCAAGCCATCCTTTGCTGGCATTAAATTCTCTAGATTTAGATCCTTCACCTTCCTTTTGCTTTAAATTGTCATATAATGACCGCCTTTTCTCCAATCATATTAGAGCCTATAGGTACGTCTTTCTTGTAGCAATACTGCACCCACATAAAAGTTGCATTTTTAATACGAGATAAAAAGGTATATCACAAAAAGTGTAAGGTTTGCTGGTATAGATGCAGTAATGGCTTCATAAATTTTCTTAATTTTTTTTAACAGTGGTCCTTATGCTGGATTCATTTATCTTGAAGGATGGGCAACTACAGCTGCAGACCAGTACACATCAAGCAATTTAACTTTTTCTTGTAATGTCATGACTTTGCTCCTTGGGAGCACTTCCAGCGTCACTAGCGGGACTTCATATGGGTCCCTTGGTATTATTGCAAGGTTTATGGTTGTACTAAACATGATGAAAAATAACTGAGAACCATGAGAGATCACTTTTTACTACGATACACAATTTACTGGAGAGATGAACTGCCCATGTGGAGATGATAAACATCACATGGCATTTTAAGTGAATACAGCACTTGAGCTCACAGCAACAGCAACAGGAGGTAGCTCTGAAATTATGGTAGTAGTGCAGTATGTACTATAGTTAATCTTATCCAGTTGTAATTTAGTACTGCATCTTTATGTTTGTCTCAACTGCAAATGGCTCCAATGTATAGTCTGTGTATGCGTTAAGTTTTGATAAATTTTAACTTTTTTTTTTTTTGAGATGGAGTCTTGCTCTGTTGTCCAGGCTGGAGTGCAGTGGCACCATGCCGGCTCACTGCAACCTCTGTCTTCTGGGTTCAAGTGATTCTCCTGCCTCAGCCTCCCAAGTAGTTGGGATTACAGGCATGCATCCCCATGCCCAGCTAATTTTTGTATTTTTAGGAGAAACAGGGTTTCACCATGTTGGCCAGGCTGCTCTTGAACTCCTGACCTCAGGTGATCCGCCTGCCTCGGCCTCCTGAAGTGTTGGGATTACAGGCGTGAGCCACTGCGCCCGGCCAATTTTAACTTTTCATAATAGATTTGTATATATTTATGGTAGTAAATGATAAAATAGACTAGTGTCTACATATATTATATGAATTCATGACACACCTTTTTCTTAGTTTTTCAGTATTTCTAAGCTACATGGTGCATCTGCAAGTTTTTTAAATTGTTGCAAATTTCCAAAAAAATTTTCAATATATTTATCAAAATATGCATATAAGCGGTCCTATGCAGTTCAAACCCGTGTTTGAGAATCAACTTTATGACTTCCAGTGTCATTCTCCACCATTTCTGCAGTTTATCACATTTTGCTTCAGGCAGATTTGGTAAATCTTCAATGATAGTTCTCTAGGCCATTGTTTTGTAACATGATCAAATGCTTAATGGGAAATAGAATATGTATATGTATTCTTTGTCTACCAACTACCAAAGAAACAAATACTCCTCAGTTTGACTTGACTTAGTAAATAAACTTGTGTTGGGTTAATGGAGCTAATGGTTATTTTACTTTCTGCTGAATCTG